ACATTGCAAAATTCTTTTTACATTATATTATTCTCTTCTTCTTTTTAATTTGGTGTATTGGTTATTACTATTATTTTGCTTGTTACTTTCCAGACAAAAGTCCAATTCAGATATGTAACTGCACACATGTAGTACTAACTTCTGAGCTCAATTATTTCTCCTTGTATTTTCCCAATTTTCTATCAGGAAAGATGATTCATTCCAAAGGACAATGTACCATACAAAATGTGTTACATAGACTTCTCATAAAAGAATACCTCTAGTAAACCATTATAACTACTCTACGTTCACTTGCTCTTGATTATTGCCATGTTAGAACTATTTGTTCGCTTCTTTATTTAATATGGTTATTCTTTCCATCTTCCAGTTTTGTTTAGCTATTCGGGTGTGCGTGTGCCTGCAGAAGAAGCTCTGAAAATAAGTTAGTTGAACCTGAGAAACCATTTGGAATGACCGTATGGCTAAATCTTTTTTTAAATTAAAAAAATCACATATACCCAGGCCATTTCGAGCATCATGCCGATTTTCCCTCCCACTTTACGTTTAAAGCAATTAGAGATGTTGAACCCTAACAAAATGTAGTCGAGTTTAATATACTACGAGGGAGGGGCTGGCAGTCATTTTCCTTTAAATATTTAATCTAAACATAAATTGTTATTAAGGGTAGGGGGAAAAAACCTCACATAGATAATTTTAACTGCAGTTTGAGGTTTAAGCAACAGAAAGTCTTCTAACCCCAGTCCCCTTTCTTCTCCTTCCGCCCCTCCCCAACCCCGCCCCATAATGGATGCTCGGCCGACTGCTTCTGCACGGTCTCTTTGTCTAAAGGATGCAAACAGTCTACGGATGCTAGAGAAAAAGGGGTGGGGGAGAGATTACCTCATCCCACGTCGCTTGCACCAATCACCAGTCTCCTGTCATGGCTTCTCTGGGCAGATTGGGGGTCTGGACCAACAGGAAAAGGCCCCGGCCCATCCCCATGGTGACCGAGTTGTATATAGGGAGCCGCATCCGCCTATGTGCCGCAGGTTCTCTTACATCGACCGCCTAAGAGTCGCGCTGTAAGAAGCAACAACCTCTCCTCTTCGTCTCCGCCATCAGCTCGGCAGTCGCGAAGCAGCAACCATGGTGAGAATCGGCTTCGGCTCTTTGTGGCCGTTGGGTGGAGTCAGCGCCCCCAGGCTCTACTTGGAAAACCTTTAAGCTCTTTTCTTTCGTAAGCTCTCTGGGCGAGGGTGGTGGTATGTTTTGTGAGGTTTAGCTTAGCCCCAAATCCTCAAGCCCCGCCGCCGCCGCAGTGCGGGTGCAGGAACCGGGCCAGTACTGCGCCCAGGGCGCAGCAGAGCGCTGGGGAGGAACAAAGGCGGCGCCTAGGCGCCTGTGTTATCCGAGAGACTTTCGGGGGCCGCGGGCAGCCCGTCTGCCGCGACCGAGGGGTCTGGGGCGTCCCGGCTGGGCCCCGTGTCTGTGCGCACGGTTTCGCTGATGCTGAGGGGCCACTTTCTGTCTCGCGTTGTTCTCTGGGGACCGGGAGAGGAGGAGGCACCCAAAAAGAGCGGGGGCGTTGGGCGAGCTGGGGGACGTGGGAGGGGGAACGGGAACAAAGCGCAGCCTAGGGTTAGCGTGGGAAGACCCTCCGCGGTCTTTGGCGTTTTGGAAAGATACCCACACATTCCCGGGAAAACATGGTGAGTTTCTGCCGGAGCCCCCGGCAGCGGGTTTTTACGATTTTTTCACTTTTCCTCCCCACAGCGTGAGTGCATCTCCATCCACGTTGGCCAGGCTGGTGTCCAGATTGGCAATGCCTGCTGGGAGCTCTACTGCCTGGAACACGGCATCCAGCCCGATGGCCAGATGCCAAGTGACAAGACCATTGGGGGAGGAGATGATTCCTTCAACACCTTCTTCAGTGAGACGGGGGCTGGCAAGCATGTGCCCCGGGCAGTGTTTGTAGACTTGGAACCCACAGTCATTGGTGAGTTGACCTCAGTAACCCAAGTGAGATCCCCCCCCTGCTCCTCCCCCATCATGTTCTCCAGATGAAGTTCGCACTGGCACCTACCGCCAGCTCTTCCACCCTGAGCAACTTATCACAGGCAAAGAAGATGCTGCCAATAACTATGCCCGAGGGCACTACACCATTGGCAAGGAGATCATTGACCTCGTGTTGGACCGAATTCGCAAGCTGGTATGTTTCTTTTCAAGAATAAAGTAAATTAAAACCTTTCCTCTGTTCCTCTCTTTTGTTATAGGCCGACCAGTGCACGGGTCTCCAGGGCTTCTTGGTTTTCCACAGCTTTGGTGGGGGAACTGGTTCTGGGTTCACCTCGCTGCTCATGGAACGTCTCTCAGTTGATTATGGCAAGAAGTCCAAGCTGGAGTTCTCTATTTACCCGGCGCCCCAGGTTTCCACAGCTGTAGTTGAGCCCTACAACTCCATCCTCACCACCCACACCACCCTGGAGCACTCTGATTGTGCCTTCATGGTAGACAATGAGGCCATCTATGACATCTGTCGTAGAAACCTCGATATTGAGCGTCCAACCTATACTAACCTGAATAGGTTAATAGGTCAAATTGTGTCCTCCATCACTGCTTCCCTGAGATTTGATGGAGCCCTGAATGTTGACCTGACAGAATTCCAGACCAACCTGGTGCCCTATCCCCGCATCCACTTCCCTCTGGCCACATATGCCCCTGTCATCTCTGCTGAGAAAGCCTACCATGAACAGCTTTCTGTAGCAGAGATCACCAATGCTTGCTTTGAGCCAGCCAACCAGATGGTGAAATGTGACCCTCGCCATGGTAAATACATGGCTTGCTGCCTGTTGTACCGTGGTGACGTGGTTCCCAAAGATGTCAATGCTGCCATTGCCACCATCAAGACCAAGCGTACCATCCAGTTTGTGGATTGGTGCCCCACTGGCTTCAAGGTTGGCATCAACTACCAGCCTCCCACTGTGGTGCCTGGTGGAGACCTGGCCAAGGTACAGAGAGCTGTGTGCATGCTGAGCAACACCACAGCCATTGCTGAGGCCTGGGCTCGCCTGGACCACAAGTTTGACCTGATGTATGCCAAACGTGCCTTTGTTCACTGGTACGTTGGGGAGGGGATGGAGGAAGGTGAGTTTTCAGAGGCCCGTGAGGACATGGCTGCCCTTGAGAAGGATTATGAGGAGGTTGGTGTGGATTCTGTTGAAGGAGAGGGTGAGGAAGAAGGAGAGGAATACTAAAGTTAAAACGTCACAAAGGTGCTGCTTTTACAGGGAAGCTTATTCTGTTTTAAACATTGAAAAGTTGTGGTCTGATCAGTTAATTTGTATGTAGCAGTGTATGCTCTCATATACAATTACTGACCTATGCTCTAAAACATGAATGCTTTGTTACAGACCCAAGCTGTCCATTTCTGTGATGGGTTTTGAATAAAGTATTCCCTGTCTTAAATGAATTCAGTCCTGTGTTTTCTATCTGGGTGTCTGA